ATCTAAAAATTGCAGGGTCGTGCTAGCCAGGTATGAAAATAAGCAAGTAAAAAGATGATGACTGTTGGGTAAAGCTATCGACAAGGTCAGCTACAAAACAGTCAAGCCAAGGAAGGCTAGTCACAGATGCACCCCAGACACAAAAGCACAGTCCAGGAGCTGAGGGTGCCTGAGCCACAGTGGTTCCCGCCTACCTGGCCTTCGTAGGAAAGTTTCCTGTGGTCTCCCTCATTGAAGAGCCAGGACGGGTCAGGCGGTGGTGGGTCTCAGACATTGAGCCCCACAACGCACTGAGACTGAACATCAGACCATTTATAATAACAGAACTCTGTCCCACAACTTCTGCAGCAATAGGTACAAAACAGAACTTGGTCACTGCCAGCCTCCCTATTTTTTTCCCTGTCCCACTTAGGAGCTACCACAGAAAGCCAAATAGGCTCGACTGAGCGATCACCTAGGACGAATCGCCTCCAGTTAGCGTGCTTCCACCTTCCACTCGGAATGCTCCAAGCAGGGCACTCCCGGGGCTTTGTTTCTATCACTAGGACGCGTCCCCACGCCCAGGCTGTCCCTGAGTCCCTGCCACAGGCGCAGATGTTGGCGGGCGCCCTTGCCCCTGAGCTCCCGGTTAACGGCCTTGGACTGTTCTCATGGCTCAGTCTTGGTCTCTCTCCCCAGCAGGGCAAGGCGCCGGGAAGGCACCCGAGATGACAGCGCCGAGCCCCATAGGCGCTAGTCCCGCCCTGGACGCCGACCGCCGCCTCCACAGTCTCGGCTTCGGTTGCTGGATGAGAACCAGCGTGGCCCGTTTAAGGGGGAGGGGACAGGCGCTGCAAGGAGCAGAGCCGCGGGAAGCAACTCCCTAAGCCACAATGCTAGTCGCGAACACAGGAAAAAGCTCATCCCGCCGCCGCGGGGCCCCATGCTCCCGCCGGCAATGACTATGCCTGTGGGAGCAACGGCTACCGGCGCGCGGCCTTCTGGGAGTTGTTTGTTGCGCGGAGCGCGGGCACGTCCGCCGGCCACCGGAAGCACCGCCATTGGCCGGTGCGTGCAGGTGAGTCTGGCGGCCTCAAGGTTGGCTCGGAGCCCTCAACTCATCTTCTGCGGCTTATCCACAGGTGGCAGCCAAGAGCCTCCTGGCACAGCGGCACCAGGCAGGTGACGCCTATTGGACCCCAGAGGTCATCCCAGCTCCAGACGTGGACACATTTTCTTCCAATGGTACGTGAAGCTTGAACCTTGCAGAGAACATGTCCTCACAAGGCAGGTCTTGCTGTTTTTCCAGATGTCTACGGATGAGGAAACTGAGGCCTGGAGAGGTTAAAGAGACCCGTTCAGAGTCCTACAGTGGCAGGTAATGGAGCCAGTACTTTGACAGCAGGTTGCCTCTCTCTCTCTCTTTGTGCTTGTTCTTGGAGGACTTGAGTGCTTGATTTGCCTGAAGAATGTTATGTGTCTGTTCAGAAGAGAGATTAGGACCTGCGAAGCTCATGCCTAGAGGGGAGAGTATTCCTGCAGAATTCAGCGTAGGAAAGGAGGCCTCAGGCACCAGAAGTGTTTGAGAGCAGGAGAGTTCTCAGAAGAGATTGCCTGGGAAATGAGAGCATCGCTGGGGTGAAGTCCCAGCAGCTGCGAGTGTTGAGGCTGCTGTGAGGTGGCCCATGCTTAGGCTCTGTGTTCCTGGCCAGAGTGAGTCCCCAGCACCGCAACATCTGCAGGAGATGATGCTGGTGGAAGAGGTTTCCCAAGCCTTTGAAGGGAAAGGTGAGAACTGCCTAAAAAATACAGCACAGAGAGGGGCTGAATCTCTGCTTGTTTTCCACCCCAGACTGGTCTTCTGAGGACCTCTGCCCTCTACACAGCGGCCTCTTCAGGTGCAGGGAGGAAATGGAAGCACGTTCTATGCTGGTTCCACCCCAGGTGAGTGGGGGGTCTTTGCTCTCAGTGCCTTGGTCTCTGAGCAGTAACAAGTGCCCTGTTTCAGGCATCTGTGTGCTTCGAGGATGTGGCTATGGCATTCACACAGGAGGAGTGGGAACAGCTGGACCTGGCCCAGAGGACACTGTACCGAGAGGTGACACTGGAGACCTGGGAGCATATTGTCTCCCTGGGTAAGTGGCTGTGCTCATGGAAGGAGGTTCTAGAGGGGCAAGTCCTTTTTCCGTCTTTGACCAGGGCTTTTCCTTTCCAAATCTGATGTGATCTCTCAGCTGGAGCAAGAAGAGGACCTGTGCAGGGCAGAGCAGGAGGCCCCCCGAGGTAAGAGCAGACCTTGTGGTGAGCAGCTCAACTAATTCTTTTGTTTTTGTTTTTGTTTTTTAAGACGGAGTTTCGCTCTTGTTGCCCAGACTGGAGTGCAATGGCACAATCTCGGCTCACCACAACCTCCACCTCCCAGGTTCAAGTGATTCTCCTGCCTCAGCCTCCCAAGTAGCTGGGATTACAGGCATGTCCACCATGCCCGGCTAATTTTTTGTATTTTTAGTGGAGACAGAGTTTCACCGTGTTAGCCAGGATGGTCTTGATCTCCTGACCTCATGATCCGCCCGCCTCAGCCTCCCAAAGTGCTGAGATTACAGGTGTGAGCCATCACGCCTGGCCCTAATTTTGTATTTTTATTAGAGGTGGGGTTTCTCCATGTTGGTCAGGCTGGTCTCGAACTCCCGACCTCAGGTGATCCACCTGCCTCAGCCTCCCAAAGTGCCGGGATTACAGGTATGAGCCACTGCACCTGGCCATTAATTTTTGTATTTTTAATGGAGATAGGGTTTCATCATGTTGCCCAGGCTAATAGACTTTATTTTTTAGAGCAGTTTTAGGTTTATAGGTAAGTTGACGAGAAAGTGCAGAGTTCCCACCCATGTCTGCTGTCCTACAGACACATGCAGTGTCTCCTGCTGTTAACAACTTGGATTTGTATTGTACATCTGTTACAATCGGCAAACCTATCTTGAGGCATCCTTTTTTTTTTTCCCAGACAGAGTCTCACTCTGTCACCAGGCTGGCGTACAGTGGTGTGATCTCAGCTCACTGCAACCTCCGCCCCCCAGGTTCAAGTGATTTTCCTGCCTCAACCTCCCAACTAACTGGGACTACAGGCACGCACCACCACGCCCAGCTAATTTTTGTATTTTTAGTAGAGTCAGAGTTTCACCATGTTGGCCAGGATGGTCTCGATCTCCTGACCTCATGATGCGCCCCCCTCAGCCTCCCAAAGTGCTGGGATTACAGGCGTGAGCCACTACCCCTTGCCCTTGAGGCATCATTATCACCCAAAGTCCATAGTTTATGATAGGGTTCATGCTTTTTTTTTTCTTTTTTTTTTTTTTTTTTTGAGACAGTGATGCAGTCATAGCTTAAGCCTTCTGGGCTTAAGTGATCCTCCCACCTCTCTGCACCCCAGCCTCAGGTGCCACAGCATGCACCACCATGCCTGGCTAATGTAAAAATTTTTTGTAGAGATGGAGTGTCACTGTGTTGCCCAGGCTTGTCTTGAACTCCTGGGCTCAAGTGATCCTCCCACCTCAGCCTCCCAAAGTGCTGGGATTACATGTATGAGCCACTGCACCTGGCCAGGCTTCACTCCTGATGTTGTATATTCTGTGCATTTGGACAAATGTACAATGTCATGTATCCACCATTATAGTATCAGACAGAGTAGTTCCACTACCCTAAATATTCTCTGTGCTCTACCCATTCATCCCTCCCTCATCCCCAGCCCCTGGTGTTACTGGTGGAGGATGTGCAGGTTCTTGGCATTTTGAACAAAGAATTGGACAAAATGCATAAAACAATGAAAGAATGAAGCAAAAAAAGCATAGATTTATCAAAATGAAAGTACACTCCACACAATGGGAGTGGTCTGGAGCAAGCAGCTCAAGAGCACTGGTTACAGAATTTTCTGGGGTTTAAATCCCGAGAGGTTTCCCATTGGTTACTTGGTTTATATCCTCTGTAAATGAAGTAGTGGCCCATAACTAGTCTGATTGGTTGGGGAAGGTGACCAACAGAGGCTGAAGTGAAGTTACAAAGTTACACCTCTATGCAGATGAAAACTAGGCCAGTGACCAGTCTCATTGGTTGCAGGAAGAGGTACTTTCCATTTTTCATCTGCGACACAGAAGGCGGGGGTTGCCTCTGATCCTTTTGTTATTTGGGGCATGGAAAGTTTGGGTTTTCCTTTTGATTCAGTTCCAGGAAGTCAGCATTAATCACCCTTAGGTTTCTTGCCTCCATACCCTGTTCTCATACCTCATTTCCCCCCGAAAGACATGATCCTCATAAATCTTTATGGGAGGTAAAGGGATTGATAGTCTTTCTTCTGTAACTGCTTTATGCTGACCTGAGGCACAGTCCCTACGTACTGGGGAATCACAGGACTCTCTCCCCGCCCTGTCTAGTGGAGACAGGATAGCTTCTTGATGGCCAGGGGTGGTGTCTCCACCTGGAACTGGCTGGAAACATTGTCACATGATCATCTGAAGCTTGATGGTCTCTAGGTGACAGGAAATGAATTTGGTTAAGAGTTTAACAAACATGGTCCAAAAACCAAGGCAAGTATAGTCATTACTAATGGGCTGGCCAGAGGAAGGAGCCATGAACCCCAACTTAGCATTTTTGACCAGGAGCCCCATGACTCAGATAGCTGTTGTTGTATTTTAGAGGCCCAGTTGGGTAGTTTTTGGGTGGCATTTGTTACTAATCCTCATTGTTCGGCATAAAAACAGCATTCTTCCTCTAGAAAAAGACCTAAGCCCCCCTTTACAGCAGTTAGGAGATCTCATCCCCTTCTGTTTTGCCAAGCAACTGCTGCTGAGGCATCTATTTGATTTCGTATGGTGATGATACTTTGGCCAATGTCTCTATTTTTTCTTTTTTACTTTGGGCAATGTCATTCAAGCTTTCCATAAAATCCTTGGAAAAGCATTGGTAATAGGATAGGGATGTTACAACCCGGCTGACTCCCATTCCCAGTCCCGCGGTTATTTGTAGTCCTACCAAAAGGGATGTGAGTTGGATGGTTCATTTGTGTCTGGCAATTGCAGTTAAAGGTATAATGAGGGATTGGTTCTTGGGAGCTATATTAATTTCACAGGCTAAATAAACAAGTGTAAAGGTTCTAGTCCAATTGGCTGGTAAACATAAGTAAGAACTAGTTCCACACAGGTAAAAGGCTCCTAGTTTTTCAAGACAAGAATTTTCTATGGTAAACATGTGGGTTAGCTTGTTGTTTTCACTTTCCCAAGTGGTTAAGGTCCCTATGAAGGTGGCCCCAGTTAAAGGCTGGAAAGGACCTTGGGAAATATTCTGAGTTGCCCCAGCAGTTCTGTTTTCCCATTGGAGGTAATTAGGCTTAGTGTCTACCAACAAGCATCCAGAGGTGTTTCGTACTGGGGAACCAAAAGATAACTAGATGTCTGAGGATTAGTGCAGTCTTCCCAAGGGAAAATATGATCATAGCTAGTGGGCTTACCTTGGCAGTACTTAGACTGTGTATCCTTTGAAGTGTCCTTATCTAGGGATGGTTTCCATGAAAACCATACAGGTTTTCTAAATGACACAGTCTGGGTAACTGCCTAGCTTATGTAATCATGTGAGGGGTTAATAATCTCTAGGGTGTAGTTACACTGATGACTTTTCAAGGTTCCCAGGGCCTGACCAAAATTTTGGCTTCTCTTAATACAAAGTGGCACCTGGAATTTTAGCTCTGTGTACATTGATATTGGGCCCCAAATGGGTTTCTGTGGGATGCAACCCCAGAAAGGGTACTCTGATAGTACTGGAGAAGGTTTACTGCTTGTCCTGTCATCGTAGTTCATGTTTTTTTCCCCAAGGCCAAAGATTGGGCTGGGATTGGGGTGGTAGTGTATTTGAATGATGCTGGAGATAACCAAAGCCAACAGTCTTTGCCAGAGCTGGGCTGGTGGTATTTAACTGTCTTTGAGTTAAATGTAAAGTTTTTAATAAATACCCAGAATCCATTAACTGCTGGAGGGGTAAAGTGAAGCTCTGTTGTAAAATAAAGCTGATTCCCATTATGCGTGGTCCTGTATACACAGGCTGTGGGTGACCATTATGGAACCAAAAAATACTTATTTGTTATTTTGTGCTATAGAATAGGAACTTCAGGGGTGGATACCTATGCTGTCAGGAATGCTTGTTATAAGAATTAATTAAAACACTTTGCTTAATTATTACAAAGGAAGTTATTCCATTTGTTTAGAAGAAA